AAATATAAACAAATAATAGTACATATTAATTCATTTGCTACTCTTAAATGTAGCAGAACTACCAATGATCAACCTAGGGATCATACTTTGTAGATCAATGTGAGACTGGCAAAGTATCATATCAATAAGAGGCAAGTAGAACATTTAGTCAGAATTTCGGAACTGCACACAGTAGTTCATAAACTTTAGTGGATATATACCACCACCTTAACAATCGGAAAAGGCATGGATTCTCAAACCAGAAAAAAATCACCATGATAAATTCCTCCACTGGTTTGCATATGATCCAAAAGGATCCCAGAGTACATGAATTTATCCCCAGTTACCCCAAGCATAGAACAAAGATTGTGATTATTCTACACAGAATTTGAGTATAGAAAGTTGCATCATGTCATTCATTTGGTTATTTTTTCACTAATTCATCAAATCTTTATTAAGAATCTGCTGTATCAGGCACCGTTATAAGAAATGCAGATTGAGCAGATGAACAAAATAGACAAAGTCTCTACTTTCTGCAGGTTACAATGAGACAGAAGGGATAGAGAGACTGATTTTAAAAATGAATGAAATAGATTCTAACAGTGAAGAATCCTGTGAGAATAATAAAACTCAGTGAGTTACATTAAGTTCAGTTACTGGAGGTAGACTAATTAATATAAGGTGGCCATTAAAAGTCTCTCTGGGAAGTGAACATTTCAATTGAAATAGAAAATGAGTCAAATATTCCTGGTATTATTTTAAGAAAGAGAAATCAGTAAGTGCAGAGGCCAGGGCCTTATTGTGAGAAGAAACCTGCTGCATTTTAAAAGACAAAAAGCCAGCAGAGTTTGAGCATTATAGATAAATGGAGGAGAGTAGCAGGATATGAAATCAGAGAGATACGTAAGGGCCAGAACTTCTCAGCACAATGAAAGGCCTTTAGAGATATTTTTGCAGGGGCACGCTATGTTCTGATTCACTGAGGCATATAAAAGGCCCTCTGCGGAGAAGTGTCCATACTGAAGTCACCTACACTCCTTCCTACCCAAGGATGACCTCAACAACCAACACCATGTGTGGCAGCTACTACAGAAACTACAATGGTGGCCATGGCTATGGGTGCTGTGGCTACGGAGGCCTGGGCTGTGGTTATGGCGGCTGTGGCTATGGGTGCTGTGGCTACGGAGGCCTGGGCTTTGGCTATGGAGGCCTGGACTGTGGCTATGGAGGCCTGGGCTGTGGCTATGGCTCCTTCTGTGGCTGTGGCTACAGAGGCCTGGACTGTGGCTATGGCTGTGGCTATGGCTATGTCTCCCACTCCTTCTGTGGCTGTGGCTATAGGTGCGGCTCTGGCTATGGCTCCAGCTTTGGCTACTACTATTGAGGACACCATGGGAGACTCTCACCCTCTATCCTGTGACATTGCAATTCACCAATTCTGAAGCCCACATGCTCTGAGCCTTTCCCTTGATTGATGATATCCTGCAGTGGAAGTCTAATATGATCTGTTGTTGATCTACCATCTAACCCAAAAATACCCTGAGTTTCCATCATGAAGTGGGATAAGGTGAAGTTCACCTGTCACTTCTCCTTTTATCAGGATGATGGTGTCACAGTGACTCCTTTGATGACTTTCATGCTGTAGTTTGTTTCTCTGCTGACCTAATAAACACATTTAATCCACAAGAGAAATCTTGGTGTTTGTATCTTATT